TGCCCGACTCGGCCTCCCAAATTGCTGGAATTTATTCCAACACCTCATTCATTCATTCATTCATTCGAGACAGAGTCTAGCTATGTTACCCGGGCTGGTCTCAAACTCCTGGGCTCAAGGGATCTTTCTACCTCAGCCTCCCAACGTGCTGAGATTACAGGGACACGCCACCGCGCCAGCCCGAACATCTTTATCTTAAACCCAGAAAAGTGACAGGAGTGTCTCCCCTACAAGATGATGACCAGCCCTCCAGACCTGAGCCCAGGTGTGATTCCAAGGCCCCTGTACTGGGGCCAGACAGGGAGACTCGCTCTCAGGGACTTCCCAACCAGCACCATCTTCTCCCTGCGGGGATGGCGAGGGAGCGCGGGCCGGCCCCGGCCCTGCCTCCGCGCTCGCGCTCGACGGTGTCCTGAAGCGCGCTCCCGGGGAGGTGTTGCAGCCATGGCTACGGCAGCCGGCGCGACCTACTTTCAGCGAGGCAGTCTGTTCTGGTTCACAGTCATCACCCTCAGCTTTGGCTACTACACAGTAAGGACAGCCGCTGGAGCGCTACGGTCTGACGAACGAGCGAGCGCTCGGTTCACCCCAGGACCTGGGCTCACAGGCCGCGGGCCGGGGGAAGTCGTGCAAGCACAATCCCGACTCCCGCGCGCTAGGAGCGGAGGGGAGGGGACCAGACTCCGCAATGAGAGCAAGCATACTGGTCCGCCAGGGTCTTGGGCGGGCGCCCAGGGCCCTGAGAAACCGGCTAGCCAGGCTTTTCTTATATGGGGGCGGGGACGGCTGGGGAGCTCCCAGCCAACTCTGTGTCTGGGTTTTTCAAGAGGATGGTGAAGTCGGAGGCCAGCAATGCGGCTACCGCCTATTTCCGTCCAGCAAGACCCTTGCCCTCTCTGGTCACAGTCCTGGGGCTGGGCTACTTCGCGGTGAGGCGTGGGGTGGGGCGGGGCGGGCCTCTGTTTTGGCCCGCCGGGCCCTCGTAGGGCGAGGGGAGCTCTGGGAACGGGGCCTGTGCGCACGCGCATCTGACGGTTGTCTCGGTTACTCATGTAAGCGGAAATTCGGTGGGCTCTTAGGATAGTTTCTGCTTTCTAGTGTTCCTGTCTTTGGGTCCTCACCTCTGCATGGTTACTAACGGGTTATCCGAGCCTAAGCCTCTCACGAAGCGGAAAGTCAAGTTAACAGACTGCCATAGGCCTGCCAAGTCAGAATAGGGCTTCCGAAGCAGAATGTTTGAGCCAATAGGAATTGTTTGGAAAACGGGGATAAATCTAAAGGATGGGTAGGATTTAAGTGGTAAGGGAGGATAAAGAGGCTATAACTGTTCTGACATAGGTGTGGAAGCAAGAAGAAAGCTGTACCTAGAAAAAGAGCGACGTTTGTTTGGCTGAGAAATAATCTGTTTAAAGGATAACGAGAAAGATGCGTGGAAAAGTAGGTTGGGGGCTAAGGTGGTAGTTTTGTGTCAGTGAGTCATGATCATGCCACTGCACTCCAGCCCCAGCAGCGGAGTGAGACCCTGTCAAAAAAAAAAGAAAGAAAGAAAATAGAAGCCAAGAATGGAGACCCAAATGACTGTTCAGAGTTTCTTCGGTCTGTGGTAATTTTTTTACTGTTTCACAGCCTTTCTCAATAGGTATTCTGTGTCTCTGCTTCTCTTTCAGTGGGTTGTCTTCTGGCCTCAGAGTATCCCTTATCAGAACCTTGGGCCCCTGGGCCCCTTCACTCAGTACTTGGTGGACCACCATCACACCCTCCTGTGCAATGGGTAAGGAGAGCTGCACAAGTGGACTGTGGACATTAAAAAAGATTAACCTTTTTTTTGGTTTCAGGTATTGGCTTGCCTGGCTGATTCATGTGGGAGAGTCCTTGTATGCCATAGTATTGTGCAAGTAAGTCTTTGAAGTAGGTGTTTGTTGCCTTTCTCGTGTTTAAATTTTGTTTTTTCTGTTTTAGGCATAAAGGCATCACAAGTGGTCGGGCTCAGCTACTCTGGTTCCTACAGACTTTCTTCTTTGGGATAGCGTCTCTCACCATCTTGATTGCTTACAAACGGAAGCGCCAAAAACAAACTTGAAGTTGTCTGAAAGCTTGCTCTACACTTTTACATTCATCCTCACCCTTTTTTTTGTGGGGTAGAGGAGGTGCAGTAATTTACTCAGTGATCTTTCTACTTTCTAGAAACTGTCCTTCAAAGCTCTTTAAGACCCCCTCGTTAGTCAGTTTTTTCTCTTATATGCTCTGGTTGAGCTTGAATAGACCAGTTGTTACTTAAGAAAGAAACAGAGAAAGATTTTAGCTTTTCAATCCTATTTGGCAGAGGACTTCAGCTACCTTCTTACAGTCTTTGGCTGTGTTGGTACCCTCGTGTGCTCTGAGCTAAGCCACATACTAAACTGACTTTTTGGTTTGTATACCCTTGCTCCCGCCTTCTGATGAAAACACCTTACCCTCACAACCACCATCTTTCCTCTCCTTTCCAAAGCTCTTTCCACCTTGCTGCACTAAGATAAAGTGACACTTCCACTATATGTCAATTCCACACACATTTATTAGGTACCTGTGAGGTAGGATCCTATCCTCTCAAACTTCCATTTCTCATGCTACAGAGAAAGATAAGGAAGATGAGCAAGTGCCTGGAATGGGGCAGGCTGAGCAGTCACACAGGCATAGAGGCACGCTGAGAACCTGGAGGGGAGACTGCAGAGTGCCTTCCCTGATGCTGCAGCCGGAAGTGATCCTTCCCTCCACCTGGCCCCTGGGACACTGTGCTCTGCAGTGTGCAGGGCCTGATGGCACTGCTAGATTGCTCCTTCAGCTCAGGGCCACAGCTTAAACAGCTTTACCTTTCCCCTCAGCACCTGTCCCACTATCTTGCACACAGGTGCTCTAACCATGTTTATTGAACAAAGGAGGGAAACTGATTTCACTTTCACTTGTTCATTATCATTCCAATTTTTATGTGAAAATGGCACAACCCATTTGGGGTACCCTCACCCCAAAATAAAAGCCCAAGTCTACCTTTGACTGGTACCACCTTTTTTGTGGTTTCGTTGGTGAGAAACCTTTATCTTTTTCATACCTTTCTATTCTCAATCACTTCTCCAAAAGTGTGTCTTTCCAGCTCTGATTTATTCAAAACACAAGCATTTCTGTTTAGAGATTCTAGCCCATGGGTTATCTGGCTAGTTATTACCTCTCCTGTTCACTTAGTTATACTTTATTATTGCTCACAGGCTGGGGAGGCAGAATGACTCTGTCACCACTAGGAGCCATTAGGGCTTCTTCCCTGGAGGACTGCCTGCTTGCTTTCTGGGGACACTAGCCCTCATTTCCCTTCTGTGGTACAGTGGGGCAAATTATTTGTATTAAGCAAACATTTATGGGAAACAACCCGCTCCCGAAAACGGAGCCCCCAAGTAAAGCACAACCCTGAAAGATTATGAACTATGAATTGTCTCTGGTAGAGATAAATTTCTGCAAACATATCTCAGTCTTCCCTCTGTTTCTCTGGTGATTAAGAAGTTCCTTTTTGGTAAGGAAAAGGATTTTTAACCATAGAGTTAGGCATCATGGAAATTCAAACCAGATTTCTTAATACCTGGTCTTCCTCAAAGAGAAATAATAACAGTAATAGTGGTGCTGGGAACAATATGGCAGATTATTGAATGAAATTGATTAACTTGAATAAAATGCTGTGAATTTTCTCTAGCTGAATGCTTTTCTTGTATTTGTCAGTTTTA